CACCAGCTCTCAGGAAGCACCTTCGTGCCGGCCGTCGCCGGTGGCGATACTCACACGGCGAAGTGGTAAACGAAGCATTTCCAGCCGGTGGGACGCTCGAGGAAGTTGTAGACGCGGCCCTGGACGTGGGTGCGCGCCAACACCGGGCGGCGCGTGCTGTAGATGGAGACGCGCGGGTCTAGGCTCACCGGCGGCCGCGGGCCAAGGTCGGAGGCAACTGGGGGCGCGGCGGGCGCGGCCGGGGACGCAGGGGGCGCGGGACCTGGGGCGCCGGGCGCGATGGGCGCGTAGAGCGCGCCGCCCGCCGGGCCGCCCTCCGCCAGCTCCAGCGAGAAGGGGCACTTCTTGGCCAGGCCCGCGCTGCCCCGCCGGGCGCCTGGCAGGCGGCCCCAACCCCAGCGCTTCCTCTCGGCCCTGGGCGGGGAGGAGGCCGCGGCCATAACGAGGAGGGCCTGCCGGGGGGCCGGCCCGAGCGGCGGCACCGGGAGCTGCAGCGAAGGCGAGCGCCCGGGCGCAGTGCGGGCAGCCACTGCTGCCAGCCCCGCCGCGGGGGGCCGCTGCCGGCCCAGCCCGGGCGCTCGGGGCGGGGCCGGAGGGGGCAGTGGCCGAGGGCCGGTCCCATGGGACGGCGTGCCCCGCCCCCGCCTGCACGCCCCGCCCCCGCCGGTCCGGCGCGCACAGGGCGTCCCTGCCCGCGCCCACCGGCTTGGCCCGCCCTCTCCCCACGGACCGGCCTGGCCCTGCCTCCGCCTCACCCCCTGGCTTGGCCTGTCCGCGCCCCCGCCCCCGCCTGCGCCCCCGCCCCCACCCCCACCCCCGCCCGAGCCCACCTGCTTAGCCCCGCTCGTGTCATCTATCCCGCTTGGCCCCGCCCCCTCCTCGCCCACCTGTTTGGCCCCGTTCCAGTGTGCATTTACCCCGCCTGGCCCCGCCCCCTCCCCGCCCACCTGCTTGGCCCCGCCCTCACCCACCTGCTTGGCCCCGCCCCGTCTGCATCTCCCCTGCTTGCTCCTGCCCTGCCCTCACCCACCTGCTTGGCCCCCACTTCTGATGCCCGCCTGCTCTGCCTGGCCCGGAGGAGGACCCCAGCTGCGCCAGGGAGGAAGGGGTAAGGCCTGGCCGATACCACGACCGAGAACGACATAGAAGTCGCTCAATAAATCTCTCCCCAGGCCGGCTGTGGTGGCTCATGCCTGTAATCCAGTGCTGTGGGAGGCCGAGGTGGGAGGATTGCTCAAGTCCAAGTGTTTGAGGCCAGTCTGGGCAGCATAGTGAGACCACATCTCTACAAAAGTAAGTAGATAAATGAATAGCAAAAATCTGTAGCACACTAAGAAGGCTACACCTTCCTTTGCAGATCTGCTGTCTGATCGCCAAGCACCCTCTGCGGGGAGCAGGGTAGGGGGACGTCTTCCTGCAGCTGTGGAAGCTCCAGGACAGGACAGCAGGGGAGAGGGCGTGGGCCTTGCCTCATGGCGGCATTGCTATGGGCAGGTCATTTGGCCTCGCTGGCCCCTACGGCCTCTACCTCTGTTCACATCTTGTGATGGGGTCAAGGTTGCCCTCCCAGAGTAGAAGGACAGGCAAAAGGTGATGCTGCAAGGATGGTGCCGAGACAGCAGTGGCACGCTGCAGGCGCTGCCCGGGCCAGGGAACTTAATGGAGTGGGGACGGACGTGCGGCTCCACTGGTTCCCGGACTCCTGGTCTCCACTGCTGGGCACTCAGGATCTGCCCGGAGGCCTTGGACACAGGCACCACTGGCAGAGCTTGCCCATGGCCCTGCTGCCCCACTGCATGGCTTCGGGCTGCCCCCCGAGGGGTCAGACCTGACGCCCCCACCATCAGCTTTCCTGTCTGAGGGGCTCCGGGCTGCTTCCCTCCCACCTGGGGCTAGACTGTGTGTGGTTCAGAGGGAGATGCTGGGTTGGGGGCGCCCACCACACTGGCATGGGGACCCTGGGCCAGCGGGCCCTACTCTGGGTGGTGGTTTCTCCCCTCTAAGACAAAGAAGAAGTGGGTTGCAAATCTTTCTGTAAATAAAATGCCACATGGCACCCAAGGATGTGCCTGGGGGGAGGCTGCCTGTGGTGCAGGTGGGGAGCCAGCCTGCAGCTCCTTCTCTCTCAGCAGAGGCCCGAGGACCCCGGTCAGGGACGGCTCACGCTCTCCTGGACACTGGGGTCAGCTTCTGAGCCTGTGGGCCCAGCCTCGCATGGCAGGGCTTGGCAGGAGAGAGCTGAGCCTCTGCAGTCAGCCATTGGGGTTGCTGGAGATCCAAAGGGGATCTGCTGTCCCAGGGATAGAGGCCCCGTGGGGGCAGGGGCTGGGCCCTGTTGGAGTCCTGCTCTACTGGCGTGGCCTCTCCTCCAAAGGAAGTTCCAACGTAAAGCCTGCCCGGGGCCAACTGTAGCAAAGAAGACAGAGGCCGCTGGAGGAAACCCGCTGTAGAGGGCAGGCAGAGGCTGCTCTGTCGGCAGCTGGGATGTCCCTCATGACAGCACGCATGGACGCAGGTGAGCGCCTGGGCACCTCCTCCCCTGGCAGCGAGGTGAAGAGCCCTGTCCCATCACATTTCAGGGTGGATTTCAGCTGCATCGGTCCCGGGCCACCCCGCCAGACATCGCCAAAGGAGGCAACGACAGCAATCTAAGTGGCCTAGAAGCCACGTCCACACAGGGTCTCCTCTCCCAGTCAAATCGGACATGCCCCCAGGGCCTTGGTGCCAATCACACCTGAGGACGGCCAGCCCTTGGTGTCTGGGTGGCTTTGGAGACAGCAGGCCTGTGGGCTCGGCCGTGTGGAGCAGGTGAGGTGGTGCCCTGTGTTGGTTCATGGCCAGGCACCTGTCTCACCTTTTCACCTCTACCCAGGTGCACCCAGGGTCTCCACATCCCTGTCCTGGGAGCGGGTGGGCTGTGTGGCCAGGGGACTGCAAGGCCTCTGCTGAGTCTTTCGGAGTTTCCAGGTCATCCCCACAAAAGGCCTCTGGAGAAATGTCTGCAGGTGTGGCCAACCTGAGGTGCCCTGAGTGGGGTGAGTAGAGGAACCAGGCGCTGACAGCGGAGCTCAGCCCTCAAGGGCCAGGGTATCCCTGCAGCTCTAGAGGCCACCATGCAGGATGTCCAAGGCCCCCGTCCCGGAAGCCCCGGGGATGCTGAAGACCGGCGGGAGCTGGGCTTGCACAGGGGCGAGGTCAACTTTGGAGGGTCTGGGAAGAAGCGAGGCAAGGTAAGGGCAGGCCCCAGGCCTCAGGTGATGTCCGAAAGCCCTGAGCTGCAGACCTGCCTTGCAGTTTGTACGGGTGCCGAGCGGAGTGGCCCCGTCTGTGCTCTTTGACCTGCTGCTTGCTGAGTGGCACCTGCCGGCCCCCAACCTGGTGGTGTCCCTGGTGGGTGAGGAGCAGCCTTTCGCCATGAAGTCCTGGCTGCGGGATGTGCTGCGCAAGGGGCTGGTGAAGGCGGCTCAGAGCACAGGTGAGGCCCCACCCGGCACAGGCAGCGCTCCCCGGCACAACGAGGCCCTCTTCCATCCCCACAGGAGCCTGGATCCTGACCAGTGCCCTCCGCGTGGGCCTGGCCAGGCATGTCGGGCAGGCCGTGCGCGACCACTCGCTGGCCAGCACGTCCACCAAGGTCCGTGTGGTTGCTGTCGGCATGGCCTCGCTGGGCCGCGTCCTGCACCGCCGCATTCTGGAGGAGGCCCAGGTGCACGTCCAGCTCCCAGCACCACGACCGCTGGGCTCAGCCTCGTCTCCCTGCATGGGCGCAGGAGGATTTTCCTGTCCACTACCCTGAGGATGACGGCGGCAGCCAGGGCCCCCTCTGTTCACTGGACAGCAACCTCTCCCACTTCATCCTGGTGGAGCCAGGCCCCCCGGGGAAGGGCGATGGGCTGACGGAGCTGCGGCTGAGGCTGGAGAAGCACATCTCGGAGCAGAGGGCGGGCTACGGGGGTGAGACCCGCCCCAGCCACCCAGGGAAGCCTGTCCTCAGGCCTCACGGGTGCCCTGTCCACAGGCACTGGCAGCATCGAGATCCCTGTCCTCTGCTTGCTGGTCAATGGTGATCCCAACACCTTGGAGGTAGGGGCCTGGCTGAGGCCCCCTGGCTGGCCGGGGTCCGCTCTCCCCTCCCTCCCCGTCTCAGAGGATCTCCAGGGCCGTGGAGCAGGCTGCCCCGTGGCTGATCCTGGTAGGCTCGGGGGGCATCGCCGATGTGCTTGCTGCCCTAGTGAACCAGCCCCACCTCCTGGTGCCCAAGGTGGCCGAGAAGCAGTTTAAGGAGAAGTTCCCCAGCAAGCATTTCTCTTGGGAGGACATCGTGCGCTGGACCAAGCTGGTATGTGCTGCCCCCTCCCCTGTCCTCCCGACCGGCCCCATGGGGGCTCTGTTCTGGTGCCCAGCTGCAGAACATCACCTCACACCAGCACCTGCTCACCGTGTATGACTTCGAGCAGGAGGGCTCCGAGGAGCTGGACACGGTCATCCTGAAGGCGCTGGTGAAAGGTGAGGGCGGGCAGGGTGGGCAAGGCAGGCGCCCCTCACCAGTGCCTGCCTGCTCTGCCCACAGCCTGCAAGAGCCACAGCCAGGAGCCTCAGGACTATCTGGATGAGCTCAAGCTGGCCGTGGCCTGGGACCGCGTGGACATCGCCAAGAGTGAGATCTTCAATGGGGACGTGGAGTGGAAGGTGCCTCCCAGCCCTGCCTACCCACCTCCCCACCCCCTTCCCTCGGGTGCCCATGGCCGCCAAGTCCTGTGACCTGGAGGAGGTGATGGTGGACGCCCTGGTCAGCAACAAGCCCGAGTTTGTGCGCCTCTTTGTGGACAACGGCGCAGACGTGGCCGACTTCCTGACGTATGGGCGGCTGCAGGAGCTCTACCGCTCCGTGTCACGCAAGAGCCTGCTCTTCGACCTGCTGCAGCGGAAGCAGGAGGAGGCCCGGCTGACGCTGGCCGGCCTGGGCACCCAGCAGGCCCGGGAGCCACCCGCGGGGCCACCGGCCTTCTCCCTGCACGAGGTCTCCCGCGTACTCAAGGACTTCCTGCAGGACGCCTGCCGAGGCTTCTACCAGGACGGCCGGCCAGGGGACCGCAGGAGGGCGGTGAGCGGGGGCTCCGTGGGGATGGAGGGCGACGCAGCAGGAGGCCGACGCCCGTGTCCTCCAGGAGAAGGGCCCGGCCAAGCGGCCCACGGGCCAGAAGTGGCTGCTGGACCTGAACCAGAAGAGCGAGAACCCCTGGCGGGACCTGTTCCTGTGGGCCGTGCTGCAGAACCGCCACGAGATGGCCACCTACTTCTGGGCCATGGTGAGCCCAGGCCGCGGGCCCAGCGCGGGGGCGAGGGGCGGCCTCCTGAGACCAGGTCTCGTAGGGCCAGGAAGGTGTGGCAGCCGCACTGGCCGCCTGCAAAATCCTCAAAGAGATGTCGCACCTGGAGACGGAGGCCGAGGCGGCCCGAGCCACGCGCGAGGCGAAATACGAGCGGCTGGCCCTTGGTGAGTGACCGGCGGCTGGGGCCGGGCCCGCGCTCGTCCTAGCGGCCAGGGCCTCCGGGGGCAGACCTCTTCTCCGAGTGCTACAGCAACAGTGAGGCCCGCGCCTTCGCCCTGCTGGTGCGCCGGAACCGCTGCTGGAGCAAGACCACCTGCCTGCACCTGGCCACCGAGGCTGACGCCAAGGCCTTCTTTGCCCACGACGGCGTTCAGGTGAGTGCCAGCTGTCCTCGAGGAGAGCTGCCAGTTGGAGCCGACAGTTTTGCCTTCACCTCAGGCCTTCCTGACCAGGATCTGGTGGGGGGACATGGCCGCAGGCACGCCCATCCTGCGGCTGCTAGGAGCCTTCCTCTGCCCCGCCCTCGTCTATACCAACCTCATCACCTTCAGGTGGGTGAGGCCTGTGAGCTGCCCGGCCAGGACCTGCGGGCCCTGAGCTCTCCTGTGCTCGCAGTGAGGAAGCTCCCCTGAGGACAGGCCTGGAGGACCTGCAGGACCTGGACAGCCTGGACACGGAGAAGAGCCCGCTGTATGGCCTGCAGAGCCGGTGCGAGGCACAGGGCCAGGCAGGGTGGAGGGGCCTCACCACTGCGAACTTCTCTGCGGCACAGGGTGGAGGAGCTGGTGGAGGCGCCGAGGGCTCAGGGTGACCGAGGCCCACGTGCTGTCTTCCTGCTCACACGCTGGCGGAAATTCTGGGGCGCTCCCGTGACTGTGTTCCTGGGGAACGTGGTCATGTACTTCGCCTTCCTCTTCCTGTTCACCTACGTCCTGCTGGTGGACTTCAGGCCGCCCCCCCAGGGCCCCTCAGGGCCCGAGGTCACCCTCTACTTCTGGGTCTTTACGCTGGTGCTGGAGGAAATCCGGCAGGTCGGTGGCCACACTAGCCTAGGTCCCCTCCAAGCTGTCAGTGGACTGCCCACCTCCCTCCCAGGGCTTCTTCACAGACGAGGACACACACCTGGTGAAGAAGTTCACACTGTATGTGGGGGACAACTGGAACAAGTGTGACATGGTGGCCATCTTCCTGTTCATCGTGGGTGTCACCTGCAGGTCTGTGGGGCCCAGAGGCCGTGTGGCCTCAGCCCCGCAGCCGCATCAGCCTCCCATCCTCCAGGATGCTGCCGTCGGCGTTTGAGGCTGGCCGCACAGTCCTCGCCATGGACTTCATGGTGTTCACGCTGCGGCTGATCCATATCTTTGCCATACACAAGCAGCTGGGCCCCAAGATCATCGTGGTAGAGCGCATGGTGAGCCCCCGGGGGCCCTGGCCCTGGCCCTGGACGTCCCTCTCTCTGCCCCTGCCCCGTGGAGATGAAGGACGTCTTCTTCTTCCTCTTCTTTCTGAGCGTGTGGCTCGTGGCCTACGGTGTCACCACCCAGGCGCTGCTGCACCCCCATGACGGCCGCCTGGAGTGGATCTTCCGCCGGGTGCTCTACCGGCCCTACCTGCAGATCTTCGGCCAGATCCCACTGGACGAGATTGATGGTTTGCACACAGCCAGCGGGGGCAGGGGCAGGGGTCTGGTCCCCACAGCACCCTTGCTTTCCAGAAGCCCGTGTGAACTGCTCCACCCACCCACTGCTGCTGGAGGACTCACCATCCTGCCCCAGCCTCTATGCCAACTGGCTGGTCATCCTCCTGCTGGTCACCTTCCTGTTGGTCACCAATGTGCTGCTCATGAACCTGCTCATCGCCATGTTCAGGTGACTCCACCCAACCCCTGGAGGAGAGAGCCCGGTAGGTGACGGCTCAGCTGTGCCCCTGCAGCTACACGTTCCAGGTGGTGCAGGGCAACGCAGACATGTTCTGGAAGTTCCAGCGCTACAACCTGATTGTGGAGTACCACGAGCGCCCCGCCCTGGCCCCGCCCTTCATCCTGCTCAGCCACCTGAGCCTGACGCTCCGCCGGGTCTTCAAGAAGGAGGCTGAGCACAAGCGGGAGCACCTGGGTGAGGCCGAGCACAAGCGGGAGCACCTGGGTTAGTAATGCTGGCTGCCACCTGGCTTTCCCAGAGAGAGACCTGCCAGACCCCCTGGACCAGAAGGTCGTCACCTGGGAGACAGTCCAGAAGGAGAACTTCCTGAGCAAGATGGAGAAGCGGAGGAGGGACAGCGAGGGGGAGGTGCTGCGGAAAACCGCCCACAGGTGCGGGGGCCTGTCCTGATCACTGGTGGGTAATCCACAGCCTGACCACCTGCTCCTGCCGCAGAGTGGACTTCATTGCCAAGTACCTCGGGGGTCTGAGAGAGCAAGAAAAGCGCATCAAGTGTCTGGAGTCACAGGCAAGCGAGCCCCAGAGCTCCTCTCCCTGATGTGGAGCTTCCCGGACGTGTTTCCCTTCTCCAGATCAACTACTGCTCGGTGCTCGTGTCCTCCGTGGCTGACGTGCTGGCCCAGGGTGGCGGCCCCCGGAGTAAGCCTGTTTGGGGAGCGTGGGATGAGGGTCCACCGCTCAGGGGGGCCTTCCTTCCCAGCAGGCTCTCAGCACTGTGGCGAGGGAAGCCAGCTGGTGGCTGCTGACCACAGAGGTGGTTTAGATGGCTGGGAACAACCCGGGGCTGGCCAGCCTCCCTCGGACACCTGAGCTGCTTGGCCTGCCACGTGTGGGGCCACCTCTCCTCAGCTGGCCACCCTGCACGTTGTGCACTGACCTTTGCCGACCTCCAGCGGAACCCCCCAGGGGGCACCAGCCCCCCAGCAGACAATGGCCCTCCTGGTGCCTCACCACAGACCCTCACCCAAAGGAACCGCTCCTTGTCCCTCCTGGCCTCCCCGGAGGCACAGCAGTGTCATGGGGCTGTCTCCCCTGACAGGCACAACTCCCCGGGCAGAAAACGTGCCCCACCGCATCCCTACCTGGAAACTGACCAGCCTGCACTGTGGAAAAGCTGGCCCTGTGGCGTGACGGGGGAGCACCCCCATCCAGACTGCGAAGCTGCTCTGGGGTCTGCACCCACCCCTGCCCTGACTTGTGTTGCCTGACAAGAGACTCATCTTTTTTTGAAACACTGGTGGTTAGAATTTCTGTCACTTAAGAC